CTGCACCTACTTTTCCAAGCTTATACGACCTGCCTGTTTCTTCTGTCACCCAAATAAAGAACAAATGTGCAGTTCCTCTACTCCAGACCTGTCCCAGATATGGGCTGGCTAAGGCTGCTCTTCGACCCCTCACCACTTTTCCTGTCCTACTCAGCCCCGGGATAAATTTCAAACCCAATCTCATCATGACTCCCCTGTTTTTCTTTCAACATCCCATAATTTATTGTCATTTCTGCCCCTCATTGCCCCCAGAAAAGTTCACCCTCTATTATTAGCATCTCAGTGGTGTCTTGTGCTTATATTAACTCTTTTATTGATTTATTAATGAATGTTTTTCCTTTTTTTTTTTCTTGACAGATATATCATCGCTGTTATCTTCTGGATCGCTGTACACCCAGATGCTTAATATATCTTGATTGGGTCAGAGTGCCTGGTGACTCTTACGCTAGCCTCATTTCTCGGCTTCATCTTGTTAGAACAAATTTCCTCGCCCTCTTCTCCTAGGCCGCCTGCCAGCGCCGCACCCACTCCTGCCCCTGCCTGCACCCCACCCACTTCCCGGGGACTTCCGAGCCCACGCCCACATCCTTTACCTCCAAGGGGCAAGGAAGCTGTTGACTTAAGATCCCATGTGGAGCAGTCAGATGCTGCTGGAGAACTCCCCGCACTGCAGGCTCCAGACACACGACCTGGCCCCTCCCCCGTGGACGCCTATACTGCTCTGTTCTCTAATTCCAGGGTTCCCAACCTCGGGGTTGTGCCTTGCAAATACCTGGGAAACTTTTCTAGCTAATGCCTAGGCCCCTACCAACCCAGAAATTCCCATCTAATAATCTAGGGTACAGCCTAGGCATTGAAACGTTAAGCCTAAGAGAAATCCGGCGCACGCATCCAGTTTCCACCACCGAATTTCCAGCTTCTTAAATCTGCAGGTCCAGAAAAAGAAGATGGGAGTGCTGCCCACGTCGCGCACTGGGGCTACGGCCGGCCCCACCCCTGGCGCTGCCGCGGCAGTCCCGCCCTTGGACTTGGGCGGCGCCTGGATAAACACCTGAACCTGACTGAGCTCCGAGCCAGGGACTCGGGTGCCTGGGGCAGACGAGGCCGGCTTCTCCGCGGACAGCTAGGGAGAGTGTCCTGGGTAAGTTGCCGAGGTCGTCGGTCCTGGGTGCTAAGTCTTCATGTGAATCTGTCTTTCTTCACAGGTGTCAGCCAGAACATGTCTTTCAACCTGCAATCATCAAAGAAACTGTTCATTTTCTTAGGAAAATCACTGTTTAGTCTTCTGGAGGCTATGATTTTTGCCTTACTCCCAAAGCCACGGAAGAACGTTGCTGGTGAAATAGTCCTCATCACAGGTGCTGGAAGTGGACTCGGAAGGCTCTTAGCCTTGCAGTTTGCCCGGCTGGGATCTGTTCTTGTTCTCTGGGATATCAATAAGGAGGGGAATGAGGAAACATGTAAGATGGCTCGGGAAGCTGGAGCCACAAGAGTGCACGCCTATACCTGCGATTGCAGCCAAAAGGAAGGAGTGTATAGAGTAGCCGACCAGGTAACTCTTGTGTGTTTACTATTATAATTTGATACATTGGTGGTGTTGCTCTTATTCAATTCAGGTTAAAAAAGAAGTCGGCGATGTTTCCATCCTAATCAACAATGCCGGAATCGTAACAGGCAAAAAGTTCCTTGACTGTCCAGATGAGCTTATGGAAAAGTCATTTGATGTGAATTTCAAAGCACATTTATGGGTAATAATTGTTTCTTCTCATCATAAATGTAATAAACATTAAAAGTTTTCCTTTGTATTCTTAGACTTATAAAGCCTTTCTACCTGCTATGATTGCTAATGACCATGGACATTTGGTTTGCATTTCAAGTTCAGCTGGATTAAGTGGAGTAAATGGGCTGGCAGGTAAGAAAAACATAGCAATTTACAATTGCAAAGAATATACGTTATCATGCTTTGTCTTTTTCAGATTACTGTGCAAGTAAATTTGCAGCCTTTGGGTTTGCTGAATCTGTATTTGTAGAAACATTTGTCCAAAAACAAAAGGGGATCAAAACCACGATTGTGTGCCCCTTTTTTATAAAAACTGGAATGTTTGAAGGTTGTACTACAGGGTAAGTATGTCCTTTAATTTCAAAGAATCTACTTTTTTTTAATTGTTGTCATTTTATATCCTAGCTGTCCTTCTCTGTTGCCAATTCTGGAACCAAAATATGCAGTTGAAAAAATAGTAGAAGCTATTCTACAAGAAAAAATGTACTTGTATATGCCAAAGTTGTTATACTTCATGATGTTTCTTAAAAGGTAATTACATCAGCTTCTATTACTTCCCTAACAATGTCATTCTTGCATACTATCATTTTTCCAGGCTTCATCTGGCACAGGATGGGTCAGAATGCCTGACTGAGGCTATGTGGGACAGAGCAAAGGATCCTGGACAAGCAATTCGAAATTCAGGCTTACGATCCCACTATTCACTAAGTCTGTGACTCTGAGCGTGCCCTTTATTCTCCAGGTCTTGGCTTCTTCATTTACATTGTAGAGACAATAAAGAAAGTTTATTCTTGTGTTCTCTTTAGCTTTTTGCCCCTCAAGACAGGACTGCTTATAGCTGACTATTTGGGCATCCTTCATGCAATGGATGGCTTTGTTGACCAAAAGAAGAAGCTCTAAAGACCAACTCTATGGCTAAGGTCATCTGATACACAGTGTTACATAATGCGTACTTCAATGAAGAAAAGTATTTTTGTCTGACAGTGGAATATATCTGGAGACCACAAGTACCACTCCTATTCTGTTATCTGGACTAGAATTTTCAATCAATGTGTTTGAAAATAATGTTGCTATCACCTATTTGGTTGAGTTTTGGTTTTTTCTTTTTCTTTTTTTTTCCAAAAATAAAGACAGCCCATTTTTGTCATTTCCATTACCACAGATGTAAGAAAGTGATAAGCCATGGCCATGAGCTGCCCTGAGCTTTGGTCGTTGGGGAGGTGGCTCAAATGGAGCCAGCGGCTGTGGTTGACCTGCCTTGGGGAGCAGGGCTGAGGGGCGAAGAGGACATGTGGATATCCAGCCAGAATGCCCTCTCTCCAGAGGACACACAGCTCTGGATTTCTACCCCCTTGCTATCCTCTCTGGCCATTTTGAACCTGTACCACCTAATGTAGAAAAGGCCCGCCTCCAGTGCCCTTCTTTCCAAAACAGCTACACAAATGCTTCTGAATGCCCTGGATACGCAGACCGAGTGGCAGTCTGGCTAAAGGCCCATCCAGCACTATTGTGCCCAAGAGCCTTACCGGGCATTCCCTGAAGCCCCCTCATAGGCAGTGATCCTAGACCAAACTCTTAAATAGAATCACTTTTGTTTCCTAGAAGAGATCAAAGAGTGGTTGCTTCTTACTTTGAAGATGAAATTATACCAAGTTAGGTTTTTTGCTATCTATTGATCCAAAAAATATATTCGTGCAATTAAAGTTAAGTGTTCAACTTAGTATTTCAAGTTGGGATTCAGGTTGAGGCATTTTCCTGCAGAATGGGCAATTTTATGCATTTATATTCATCAGTGCTGCCCTCACTTTGGATCTATTGTATTCTTACAGTTTAATCAACTGGCAAAGTGCTTTCATGCTTTGGAGATTAACTATAAAAGCAAGATTAAGAAAAATATGTTAATTACCATATCCCTGGAACTCCTTCTCAGGCTGGTGGGGGCAGCCTTGCAAGAGAAACAGCAGCCTTTGTCTCTTCCCTCTTGTGGGGAGCAAGGAGGGGATGAGCGGTACCTTGGGAGACCCGGTAAAAGTCTAAAGAATTGAGAATTTGACTATCTTGGGGGTAAAATGCTGTCATAGGGGCAGCAGTCTCAGGGGGTGTAAACTCTGGAATCCACTATGGTTTACCTTGAGTGGCCTGCACGAACATGACAGCCCTGATCTGTATTTCCTTTCCATTCAGAAAACCTTAAAAAAAAAAAACTTGTTTTATGATAATATTATAACAATCATAACTAACATTTACTGTGCCCGGCAGCAAATTAAGTATTTGACAAACATTATTTCATTAAACGAGACTGTCAATCATTACTCAAAGAATGATGAAGGTATTTGGTGTATGCCAAAGAATAAAGGCGTTTTATTTCACAGTGACATCTTATTCCACTGTAGATGTATACTGAGAG